CCCAGGCTGGGTATCTTTTTTTTTTTTTTCTTTTTTGAGATGGAGTCTTGCGTCTTGCTCTGTCATCCAGGCTGGAGTGCAGTGGCGCGATCTCGGTTCACTGCAATCTCTGCCTCCCTAGTAGCTGGGTTCAAGCGATTCTCCTGCCTCAGCCTCCCTAGTAGCTGGGATTACAGGCGCCGGCCACCTCGCCCGGCTAATTTTTGTATTTTTAGGTTTACTGGCGTGAGCAACCGCGGCCGGCCCCAATACTACACTTTCTTGTTTACTGTGTAGTCCTTATCTTCTGGCGCAAAGCGGGCACTCGCTAAAAACCTGAATGAAAGTATAAAGCAGGCCGGGCGCAGTGGCTCATGCCTGTAATCCCAGCATTTTGGGAGGCCGGGGCGGGCGGATCACGAGGTCAGGAGTTCGAGACCAGCCTGGCCAACATAGTGAAACCCTGTCTCTACTAAAAATACAAAAAAAAAAAAAAAAAAAAAAAAAAAAAAAAAAAAAGCCGGGCATGGTGGCGCTCGCCTGTAGTCCCAGCTACTCGGGAGGCTGAGGCAGGAGAATCAATCGCTTGAACTCGGGAGGCAGAGATTGTGGTGAGCCGAGATCGCGCCACTGCACTCCAGCCTGGGCAACAGAGTGAGACTCCGTCTCCAAAAAAAAAAAAAAAAAGAAAAGTATGAAACGATGAGTACAATGAGTAGCCAGCCGCCTGCCCCACCTACCCCGCCGCTCCGGACTGCCGCCTGCGCCGAGCCTAGGCCGCCCAGCCTGACTGAAACTGCCGCTGCTGAACTCAGCGTATCCAGTCCCGCAGCTGACCAATCGGAGCTCGCCCTTCCGGGGCCCGCCCCATTCCAGGAATCGACCTCCGCACCGGCCTCGAAAATTGACCAATCGGTTGTGTAGCTCCGCTCTTAGTCCCGCCCCCACGCTGAAACTGACACTTCGGATCGCCGAGTAACGCTCACCAGACGTCCCGGCCCTGCCCCTCACCTGACCAATCAAGACGGCCGGCCGAGGCCCCTGGAACGGCTCAGGCGGCTGCGGCTGCTACGGCGGCGCATGCTAGGGGATTCTGCCGGGTGAGTGCTGGGCGGCAGGACTGGGGTGGGGCGGAAGGGCTCGGCAGGAGGCCCCACGTGCATTCCCGCGAGGGGCTCGGGGGCCGCAGTGGAAAAGAAGGGTAGGCTGCATCTGCCTCTGCGGGGGTCCCGCCTCGGCGTCCGCCCGCTCGCCCTCTGTTACTTCTGCGGCCCCGGTGTTTCTGGAGCGTCGCTTTCCCGGTGTCTCCGCTCAGCTTTTCCCTTTCCAAAGCGCGGCCGGGGCCAGGGGAGGGCAAGGCCTGCTGTGCCCTTTGACCCCGTGCGAAAACGGCGACCCTCTGACTATAGGGGTGTGGCCCAGAGCCACTTGGCCAGTTAGGGGTGGGGGCCGGGATCTTTGTCCTGCGGATCAAACAGTTGGCCCCTCTGGACTGCATCTCCGTGCCCCCCGGCCCTGCGGGGTAATATACGTGTGTGGGGGAGGTTCCGGGGTCTGAGCCCCGTGTCCTGCTGTCTTGACTTCAGGTAGAAGAGCTGGGCCTGGAACCCAGCCCTGAGGACATCCTGCGGCCCAGGGGCAAGTGACACCTGCTGAGAGAGGCCCAGGATGGTGGAGGCTGAGGAACTGGCACAGCTGCGGCTGCTCAATCTGGAGCTCCTGAGGCAGCTGTGGGTGGGGCAGGATGCTGTGCGGCGGTCAGTGGCCAGGGCAGCCTCGGAGGTGCGTGCCCGCCTTGGGAACCCCAGAGGAAGCACTCCCTGGGTGACCCGGCCCCTCTCTCCAGTCAAGCCTGGAATCCAGCAGCAGCTACAACTCAGAGACTCCATCGACCCCAGAGACGTCCTCAACTTCCTTGAGCACCTCCTGCCCACGGGGCCGGTCCTCCGTGTGGGGCCCACCAGATGCCTGTCGAGGGGACCTCCGTGATGTGGCCAGATCGGGGGTGGCCTCTCTCCCACCTGCCAAATGCCAGCACCAGGAGTCCCTGGGCCGACCGAGACCCCACTCAGCACCCTCGCTGGGCACCTCAAGCCTGAGGGACCCAGAGCCCTCAGGGAGGCTGGGTGATCCAGGACCCCAGGAGGCACAGACCCCGAGGTCCATCCTGGCTCAACAGAGCAAGCTGTCCAAGGTAACGTGGGAGAGCGGGACATCTGCTGATGGTAGTCCTTGTCCCTCTGTGCTTCCTTCCTCAGCCCAGGGTGACCTTCTCTGAGGAGTCTGCAGTTCCTAAGAGGAGCTGGCGCCTCAGGCCATACCTGGGCTATGACTGGATTGCAGGTAAGGCGTGCTGTTGCCCTGCACACACTTTGCCGTCAGCTGCCTGGTGCTTTGCCCACACCAGGGTCTCTGGACACCAGCTCTTCCATCACCAGCCAGCCTGAGGCCTTCTTCTCCAAGCTGCAGGAGTTTCGGGAAACCAACAAGGAGGAGTGTATCTGCAGCCATCCTGAGTGAGCAGGGGCGGGCGAGGGTGGGCGAGGGCCCCCGGCCTGCTCATCCCCCTCGCCCTCTCAGACCCCAGTTGCCAGGCCTGCGTGAGAGCAGTGGCAGCGGCGTGGAGGAAGACCATGAATGTGAGTGCGGGCCCTCGGCTAGGCCGCTGAGTGGGAGAGCTGTGGCTTCTCATGGGCCTCGCAGGCGTGTACTGTTACCGTGTCAACCGGCGCCTGTTCCCGGTGCCTGTGGATCCCGGTACCCCCTGCCGCCTGTGCAGGACACCGCGAGACCAGCAGGGCCCTGGGACCCTGGCGCAGCCAGCGCACGTCAGGTGAGTGACCAGAGTATTGGGACACCTTGGGGCCTCAGGGGTCCCCCACTGCCCCCCTGCGCAGGGTGAGCATCCCGCTGTCGATCCTGGAGCCCCCGCACCGGTACCACATCCACCGGCGAAAGAGCTTTGACGCCTCTGACACACTGGCCCTGCCCCGGGTGAGCAGCCACGTGGGGCTGGATGGTGATGAGTCAGGCACTTTTAACTCCTTGCCTTCCACAGCACTGCCTGCTGGGCTGGGACATTTTTCCTCCGAAGTCTGAGAAAAGCTCAGCCCCCAGGAACCTGGACCTCTGGTCCTCTGTCTCCGCTGAGGCCCAGCACCAGAAGCTGTCCGGCACCAGCAGCCCTTTTCACCCGGTACGGTCCAGATCGCATCCTAGCCTGGGGTGGCCCCCCTGAGACTTCCCTATTCCCCATCCAGGCCTCACCAATGCAGATGCTGCCCCCGACCCCGACCTGGTCAGTGCCCCAGGTCCCTCGGCCCCACGTCCCACGGCAGAAGCCCTGAGGACTGACTCCTGGGGGAGAACAGCATTCCCGCCGCCTCCAGCCTCTCCCCTCTGGCAGGCGCACCCAGGAGATGGAATCCCCTGCCCGCCCAGCTCAGGCCCAGCTGTCCTAGGTTGGGCAGGTGGGTGGACCCAAGCTTGTCTGCTGCCTGAGTTCCAGAGAGGGAGGACCCTGGGGTGGAGGGTGAGGGATTCTGTGGAAGTTTGTAAATAAAGCTCAGTGCTCTGCAGCTCAAGTCCCACGTGTGCTGGTTCCATCCTGCTAATG